CTACACTGACACACTGGCTTTCAGGGAAAGGGAGTCTTGTGGGTCGTCTGGCCTGCCGGCTCTGTGTCCTCCCCGCACTGGCTTTCAGGGAAAGAGAGTCTCGTGGGTCGTCTGGCCTGCCAGCTCTGTGTCCTCCCTACACTCACACACTGGCTTTCAGGGAGATTGGGCCTTGTGTGTCCTGTTGGGTGAGCAGACACACAAGCTGTGACTTCAGGGCTACGGAAGTTGCTCTGTGGTTTCCGGCACTGCAGACTCCAAGTGTGAGCCCTGTAGTGAGGACAAAGAGTGGAGGTTGGAGTTCAGAATTGTGGACAGGCTCCTGAGGACCAGCAGAGGCTGGAGGCCAGGGCTTGCCCGCCGGGAGTGTGGCTGTGGAAAGATTCCAGTCCACAGTGGGGGCTGCTGCCCAGACTCACCCTGAATAAAGTGTCTTCAGAGCCACCTGTCCTGCCTGTTCATGGCAGTGACCCAGAAAGATTCATCAGTGGGCGGTGAGTTGGGAACAGAAAGAAAACCCTTGAGATAACTGGGTTGGAGACAGGGAGCAGGCTTGTCATTGTGCACTGGTGACATGGCCTTTGGCCTCCCCAGCCGTCTGGCCTGGGCCTCGTGGTCCTGCTCTTGGGCTTCATGTGTCCTTGGGTGTCAGCTCCAGCATGGCGTCCTCTGGGCCCTGCTGCTTCTGAAGTGCCTGTGCCAGGGACACTGTCTTGGGGCCAGTGGAGGTCTGAGTATGGGGGCTGGGAGTCCTAGGCAGTGAGTCATGGCAGAACTGGCCCCTGACTTCCTGGTTAAGCCTTTAATTCTCCCGAATGCCTGTTTTTGCTTCTTTCAAGTTGTTGTGCTTGAGCCACTCTGTCATTAGCTGTGGGCGTTCCGAGTGCCAGCGCACAGTGTTGAGCAGAGCGGGTAGGAGCGCCCTGGCTTCAGGGAGGGCCCCCGCCCCCTGCATGGCGGTCACGCTGCGCTGAGCGTCCCCTCCCCTCTGGTGGCCTTTCGCAGTGGTGGAGGGGCAGGAACTGACTGGCTCTTTTCCCTGTGGTGGCTGCTCGGGTGGCAGTGAGCGGACAGCGAGGGGGACAGACACAGGTGGAAGGAACCACGGTGGGTTTCATTAACAATGACAGTGGCTCAGGAGATCCTGAGGCTGATTAATTTGCAAACAGCAATTACTTGGGATTGCTTGAAAAGAAAGTTCTAGCTTAGAACAGGAACCTGAGGAGGGCTGGCCACACTGGAATCCAGTGCCCACTGTGACAGTGGAGAGCCAGCAGACGCCACTGGCTTTGATGGATGATGGAGAGGGTCCTGGTGTCTTCTGCCATTTGTGGGGGGTCCTTGTGTGCTGTGTTTGCAGGCACCATGGGTCTCCCTGGACGGGGTTCGGTTCCACCCCAGCGCCCTTGTCTTGTTTCATCGCCCGTGTCCGGGCTGTGTAAGAAGCATGTCCATTTGTCCCGAGCGGAGGGTCTCTGCCCCGCCCCTGAGGGAGGCCAGGAGGCCCTTGTTGGATGCTCTGGCGGGCGGCACTGGGACACGGCCATTGCACCCGGCCCTGGACACAGGGCGGCCACCGCATCCGGCCCTGGACACAGGGTGGCCAGGGACTTGGCGGGGGGAGCTCTTCAGAATCTGTCACATGCACGTGAATGCTTTATGGCTTTGGTATTCTTCTGTTTAATTTTAGTAAAACCGCGGCCCGTTGCAAGAAGAGTGTGGGCGTTGGCAGCTTTGTCCCAGGTGCTGCAGGGTTGGGGTGGTCCCTGTCACCGCCTGCTGCTGGTGGGGGTCAGCTGCACGGATGCACGGCCTCGCACCAGCGGCAGCCCCAGAGGCCATGCATAGGGCAGGCCCCGGTGGTCAGGGACCCACCCAGTCCTGCCAGGCGTTGGGCTTGGGATGTGCGGCCGGCTGGGGGCACACATTCATGCCGCAGGTCCCCGTGAGTCTGGGCCGTGTGCCTGGCGAGCCCTGAATTCCACCTCACGTCAGCCGCTGGTTCACGTCAGCCGCTGGTTCACGTCAGCTGCTGGTTCACGTCAGCTGCTGGTGTTGAGTGTTCGCATGATGCTTTTCTTTCTTGGGGGATGGATCAGTGGATGGAGAAATAAAGCTGTGAGGGCATAAAATCAATGTTTGTTTATATTGATAATCATCCCTTAAACTCAGATCCAGGGGCGTCAAGAGACCTGAGCCCGGCCCCGGTGTGCCGCGCACTGGCCATGTGTCCGGAGAGGGCTGTGATTGCGGCTGTCAGCCCTGTCCATTGGAGCTGCAGCTTGGTAAATGCACAGATGGATTTTGAGAAGGTTTCCCTCTAAAGATGTGGGAGTCTTTGCACCTCACCAAGCTGTGCTGGTGTGGCCGTGGCACATACCGGGCTTTTTACGTCTCTTCTAGGGAGTGAGTCGGTGGGCATAGGATGGCTAAGGTATGGGAATTTTAATAGGGAATTTTCTAGTAAATGGTTCTGTTAGTATTACAGCTTATTTTAGAAAGTAAGGTGCTTTCATAGAGAACGTTTAAAATTATTAAGAGGTAGACAATTCTTTTAAAAACCTGAAGGTCTTTTTTTTTTTTCTTTTTTTTGAGACAGAGTCTCGCTGTCGCCCAGGCTGGAGTGCTGGAGTGCAGTGGCGCGATCTCGGCTCACTGCAACCTCCGCCTCCCAGGTTCACGCCATTCTCCTGCCTCAGCCTCCTGAGTAGCTGGGACTACAGGCGCCCGCCACCTTGCCCGGCTAATTTTTTGTATTTTTAGTAGAGACGGGGTTTCACCGTGTTAGCCAGGATGGTCTTGATCTCCTGACCTCATGATCTGCCCGCCTCAGCCTCCCAAAGTGCTGGGATTACAGGCGTGAGCCACTGCGCCCGGCCAAAACCTGAAGGTCTTATATTGTGGTGTGAGTTTATATTTATTTCCATCATTTTATATTTGTCAGATTTTTATGCAGGGGGGCTGCATAATGTCTCCCTGGAGAGCCTCAGCCTCTGTGGAAGAGTTGGGTCAGGAGAAGCCTCTCGGCGGAGGAAGCCGGAGGGAGAAGCCTCTCGGTGGAGGAACCTTCACCCAGAGACCAGCCTGGGGGTCCTTGGCCCAGACGGGGGAGGTGGGAACATGGCCTTGGGTTCTTTCCTCCTTGCAGTTTGGGTGAATAATGTGTGATGAGGCCTAAGAGGAGATTTATAAAGAGTATAATCTCTCAGTCTTAGAGAAAAGTGTTTCAAAGTATGGGTTCTCAGTGTCTGTATTGAAAAAATAAAAAATTCAGTGAATGGGTAGGTTATTTTTCGATCTGAGGGTTATTTCTAAGCACATGATTTATCTTTAGCACGGGAGGGTGATGCCCCGCCATGTCTTTTTAGCTTAGGGACTGTCTTCTGCCGTGAGTTGGCCTCTCTGCCTGTGCACGTGTGTTGCCGGCCCCGGCTCAGCTGTGGCAGAAGTCAGTCACCTGTGGAGTTATGGAAGTCCAGGCGGCCACCCCAGGCCGGGGCCTCATTCCGTTAAGTAGGGCCAGGTGTCTGTCCTCTCACGCGTCCGAGGTGGCTGCCGGCGTGCGGGTGTGACTGTCGATGAGAGCTCTGAGCTGGGATATCTGGTGACGGCTGCCCCTGCTTGGTCTTGCGGTGTGGCTGGGGAGAGGATTACTGGGTGGAATGTAGCCGTCCGCCTTTTGTGTTGACCTCTTGACCTCCCTTTTGGGAGGCTTATTAATGTCAAAAAGTGAAGATATGAGGATGGGATCGTAATTTCTTTGTGTTGCTTTCCAGTAGCCCAGGGACCAAGCTGTGGGAACCAGGCCTCCATGTGCTGGCCCCACCGTCCTCGTGGTGCCTGTGTCTGTCCAGGCTTAGTCCTCAGATCAGCTGCTTCACCACATTGGCTGCAGGCTGGGTGGCAGATGCCCCCAGGAGGAGGAGAAGCATTTCTTCCCAGGGCTTTGGCCTGTGCTGTGTGCCTGGAACCTTTAGGTGCTGTGGCTTCGCAGACCCGGACGCAGCGTGGAGGCCAAGCGGTGTCTGTACAGGACCCTTCAGTGATGAGGGTGGCCAGGCTCCAGCCAGGTCCTAGGGAAAGCTCTCCGAGAGCGACGGCTTAAGCAGTTCTGAAAAATTGCAAATGATCTGTGTTCTTGGAGAAAGAATGGGAGAGAAGCACTCACTCACAATAATGTTGCACCTACTGTGTGCGGGTAGGGTGCAGGCAGTGTGGTCCAGTGTGAGCGGGGAGGGTGCTGGTTGAGGGGTTAGTGCTCGGGACGCAGCCTTTGGACCCAGTGCCCTCCCAAAACTCTGCTCATCAGTGCCCCTGAGCTCAGCATTGACCCCTGGAGGAACTGGGCGCCTTCCCTGGTCTCAGACTGTAAGCCTCCTCGGGAAGCAGCAGTTGGCTCCTGATGCAGCTGGCCTCAGATCCTGTTGGGAGAGCAGGATTGGTGAGGAACCTGGAGAGGAGTAGGAGGTGCTGCCTGATAGCAGAGGTGGGTGATGGGGGCAGAGAGGGTAGCAGGGGCCCAGTTCAGTCCTGTCTGGTTTTCACGTGGAGCTTTTTATAGAGTTGTGCTTCTCAAGCCTTTCAAATGCCTCACAGCGGCAGTCCGACGTGCAGTCAGTGACAGCTGAGTAGATTACCACCCTCAGGACTAAATGCAAAATCATCTTCACTGGGTGCAGCATTTACAGTTTTGGTGCTGGAACCTCCTAACCAGTGTTCTTAGGGGCTGTCTTACCAGTGAAGGGAGCTGCCTGCTGTTGACGCTCCACAGGAGGTTTGCGGCATGGCTGCCATCTGTGTTGTGGCCTGGGACTTTCTTAGAGAGTGGGTAAAAGATGAGTCATCTCTTGTGTGATTTATCAGCTTCACTTGTGCTTCCAGGGCTCTTTGAAGCGTCTCACTTTTTAATTTCATGAAGAAACAAATGTAGTGCAGAGAACAGAAAGCTGCTGTGTGACCTGCGGGTGCCCAGCCTGTGGGGCTTCCTCATCGCCCCCATCCAGGCAGATCGAGTGCCGGCTCTCTGTGCTCTCCAGGAGGTGGCCTTTCACAGCAGGGACGTTCTGTGCTCTTATTTTAACAACTGTAAGAATCTGAGCTTGGTGACAGTTGGGTGATCCTCACCGTCTTTTCTCTTGTCCTTGCCCAGTTGTCGCCGTGATCCTGAAGGCGCTGACCTACGACGAGAAGCGGGGTGCCTGCAGCGTGGGCACCAACGTCAGGGACGCCGCCTGCTACGTGTGCTGGGCCTTCGCGCGTGCCTATGAGCCTCAGGAGCTGAAGCCCTTTGTGACTGCAATCTCGAGGTAGGCCCATTCGTCGAGGTACATCGGATGCGTCTTTTTAATTAATCCTTTCTCTTTTTCACAGTGCACTGGTGATTGCTGCGGTGTTTGACCGAGACATAAACTGCAGAAGAGCAGCCTCTGTAAGTTTTCTCATTTTGATATTTCCTTTCCTCTCACCTGCTGTGTTTGTTCTTTGCTCCGCAGGCCGCCTTCCAGGAGAATGTGGGGAGACAGGTATGGCTGCTTTCAAACACCTTTATTCCAAATTCTTTTTCCCCCATTTCCACTTTCTTATTAGGGCACTTTCCCTCATGGTATTGATATTTTGACCACAGCTGACTATTTTGCCGTCGGTAACAGATCCAACTGTTTCCTGGTTATAAGGTAAGTCTTTAATGTATATCACAAAAATAGAAGTCTCACCACCTCTCCATGCTGTCTTTTCCAGTGTGTTTATTGCCGGCTTTCCTGAGTACACGCAGCCAATGATAGACCACCTGGTTACCATGAAGATCAGCCACTGGGATGGGTAGGTTTTCTGTTTTTGTTTTTCTAAGAGCTAGGCACTTACGACATTCTCTCCTCACTCTCAGGGTCATCCGAGAGTTGGCTGCGAGGGCGCTGCACAACCTGGCCCAGCAGGCACCCGAGTTCAGCGCCACGCAAGGTGGGTGTGTGTCCCGGCCGGCCTGCGGGCACCTCACCTGCCCTCTCGGCCCTGTCTCTTGCAGTCTTCCCGAGGCTGCTGTCCATGACACTGAGTCCAGATCTTCACATGAGGCATGGGTCGATTCTCGCCTGCGCAGAAGTTGCTTACGCCTTGTACAAACTTGCAGCCCAAGAGAACAGGTAGGAAGAGTGGGTCTCGAGGAGACACAGGGGTGACTTCAGCTCTGTGTTTGAACTTCTGCAGGCCCGTCACGGACCATCTGGACGAGCAGGCAGTGCAGGGCCTGAAGCAGATTCACCAGCAGGTTTGTGTGCAGCCTCTGGGTGTACCCTCAGGTCATTAAATAACTTTCAGTTTTTTATTTTCAGCTCTATGATCGTCAGTTATACAGGTGAGCTTTACAAAACCAAAGTTCTTATATCTCTTCTAATTCTGATGTTTTCATTCCTTTTCAGGGGTCTGGGAGGACAGCTCATGAGACAAGCAGGTAAGTCTGAAGGCCTTTGCAGCCCTCTGCAGATTGCGTCTATCCTTTTTTTTTTTTTTTCCAGTGTGTGTTTTAATAGAAAAGTTGTCACTTTCCAAAATGCCCTTTAGAGGTGACACCGTAATTGGTAAGTGCTTTTGTTTTTAATAATAGCATTTTTGCCTGGGTACGCTAACTTGATTTTTTGACAGATGGTTGGCAATGGCTGATAAATGACACTTTGAGACATCTCCATCTCATCTCAAGTCACTCCCGCCAGCAGATGAAGGTACAGTGAGCATGGGCGTTCCCGGCCGGCGCGCTGTGCGCTCACCGTGCTGCCTTTGTTTTAGGATGCAGCAGTCTCGGCCCTGGCTGCTCTATGCAGTGAATATTACATGAAGGAGCCGGGGGAGGCAGATCCCGCAATTCAGGGTGAGTGGGGAGCCCTTTTCTTGAAGACTCCAGGCCTCTCTTCACACTCGTTGCTTCCTTTCAGAGGAGCTGATCACGCAGTACCTGGCTGAGCTTCGGAACCCCGAGGAGATGACTCGCTGTGGCTTCTCGTTGGCCTTGGGCGCCCTTCCAGGCTTCCTTCTGAAAGGCCGGCTCCAGCAGGTGAGGCTGGCCACGCGCAGTGGACGGGGCCTTGGTTCTTCTGTGATTCTTTATTGCTTTCCAGGTTCTCACAGGTTTAAGAGCAGTTACCCACACTTCCCCCGAGGACGTAAGTTTTGCTGAGTCCAGGAGAGACGGCTTGAAGGCCATTGCGAGGTGAGTCCCAACAGTTCCTCCCTAAAGTCGTATTGTTTGTTAGCTCACACATTTTAAATTTCAGGATTTGCCAGACTGTTGGTGTGAAAGCAGGAGCCCCAGACGAAGCTGTGTGCGGAGAGAATGTTTCCCAGATTTACTGTGCGCTGCTGGGCTGCATGGACGACTACACCACGGACAGCAGAGGGGACGTGGGCACCTGGTACGTACGTAGCAGTGGGTGAGCGCTTCTTCCTGGGTGTCTCTGCCTCTCCTTGTCCCATCAGGGTCCGCAAGGCCGCCATGACCAGTCTGATGGATCTGACACTTCTGCTGGCTCGGAGCCAGCCTGAGCTGATCGAGGCCCATACGTGAGTGTCACGTCGCAGCTCTTCTGCATCCTCCCTTGGTTTACCTCCTGCTCTCGGTTTGCAGCTGTGAGCGCATCATGTGCTGTGTGGCCCAGCAGGCCAGTGAGAAGATTGACCGTTTCCGTGCTCACGCCGCCAGCGTGTTCCTGACGCTCCTGCACTTTGACAGCCCTCCCATCCCCCACGTGCCCCACCGAGGAGAACTGGAAAAGCTGTTTCCCAGGTACTGTCGGGGTGTAGGCCCCCCGTGCTGGCAGCCCGGCCTTGTCTCACTCACTCTCTTGCAGGTCCGATGTGGCCTCCGTGAACTGGAGTGCACCTTCCCAGGCCTTCCCACGCATCACCCAGCTCCTTGGGCTGCCCACCTACCGCTACCACGTCCTGCTGGGGCTAGTCGTGTCCCTGGGCGGCTTGACGGAGTCGACGGTGAGGAGGCGTCGGGCTGGCTGGGGCAGGAGCCACTGCCTTCTGAGGTGTCTCCGTGTTGCAGATCCGGCACTCCACCCAGAGCCTCTTTGAGTACATGAAGGGCATTCAGAGCGACCCGCAGGCCCTGGGCAGCTTCAGCGGGACCCTTCTGCAGATCTTTGAGGACAACCTTCTGAATGAGAGGTGAGTGGTGTCTCTTGGGGCCTCAGAGGCGTGTCCAGGGTCTCACAGCTCCTTCTCCCCTCAGGGTGTCCGTGCCGCTGCTGAAGACGCTGGACCACGTGCTCACCCACGGCTGCTTCGACATCTTCACCACGGAGGAGGAGTGAGGCTCTGCTTTTCATGACTTCCTTTCCGGCTCATCTCTAAAGTGTGTGTTGTTCTTCCAGCCACCCCTTTGCTGTGAAGTTGCTTGCGCTCTGTAAGAAAGAAATCAAGAATTCAAAAGATATCCAGAAGCTCCTGTCAGGCATCGCAGTGTGAGTTTCAAGTGCTGCTGGCCTTAGACGGAGCTCACCTGGAGCCATGTGCTGCTCCCGGCAGGTTCTGCGAGATGGTGCAGTTCCCCGGCGACGTGAGGAGGCAGGCCCTCCTGCAGCTGTGTCTGCTCCTCTGCCACCGTTTCCCGCTGGTGAGTGCCTGCCCCTGCTCACGTGTGTTTGCCCTCCGGCAAATGCACTGCATCCCTGTCCCAGATCCGGAAGACCACGGCCAGCCAGGTGTACGAGACATTGCTCACCTACAGTGACGTCGTGGGCGCGGATGTGCTGGACGAGGTGGTGACTGTGCTCAGTGACACTGCGTGGTGAGTGAAGGCCCTTCCTGCACGGCCACCTGCGAGAGACTCACGGCTCTCCCTCTCCTCACAGGGACGCGGAGCTTGCAGTGGTGAGAGAGCAGCGCAACCGTCTGTGTGACCTTCTGGGCGTACCCAGGCCCCAGCTGGTGCCCCAGGTAACCCTGTCACCTTCACAGCATGAGGTGCCACCAGCCTGAGCTTGTCTTGTCTCTTCTTCAGCCTGGTGCCTGCTGAAGCCAGTCCTGGAGCCCATACCTCACCCCTGCCTGGTGAGGATGTCTTGTTCCTGAGGGAGGCCGGTGTGGAAAGCCTCGCACAGTGGTGCCTCCAGCTGTTGAAGGGTAGCGCTGGCCCTTGGAGGCTGGCACTAGCTGACAGCTTTTCCTCTCTGCACCTGCGCTCTGGTGACTTGGGGTGGACGCCTCTGCCTTCACTTGAACACAAATGTGCTTCCTATAAAATCATGTACCAAGAAGTTCCTGCCTTTTGTCTCTGAGCCTGATGTGTGTAGGGGTGATGGAAAGGCTCACTGCCCAGGGGTCAGCCAGAGGGGAGGTGGGCTGCACTCCTCCTGCCTGGAGACCAGGCCCCCTTCTTGCCTGGTGCTGTCCCTGCTGTGGGAGACGTCTGGCCACAGGCAGTGCCCCACCCAGTCTTGGAGAGAGATGAATGTTAAATCAGAGGTTCAAATGCTAGAGAACTGAGAAGCCCTGGTGGCAGGCATGGTCTGGAGTGCTGGGCAGATGCTGTTTCTGGGCCCGTCTGCCTGGTGGGGGTGCTGTCCTCCCCCCTGTGCACACGTGAGCATCGTGCATGTGGCCCCTCTGCAGTGCAGGAGTCACTGATTGATGGGTGTGCCGACCAGCAGCTTCACAAATGTCTGCTGCAAGGGGAATCGTCAGAGTCCAATGTGTGCCTCTACAGTAATGTCGGAAATAAATACCATTCTTGAAATAATTACACTGTCTTAGGAGAGCCTGGGCAGAGTCCACACTTGGGTTTTTAGGCAAAGGGCAGGAGGCTACCTTTGTCTCTGTGTCTGAGCTCGTGCTGATCCATCCCAAAGCTGGTGAGGGGAACGTGTATAAAAATTTCACTGTGGTAGCAACCCACACCCATCTCTGGGACCTGTGCTGTGCTCATAGGGCTTGAGGTGCAGAACCACGGCCAGCAGCACCAAAGCAGCCCCAGGTGTGGCCACTCAGAGGCCCAAGGGCTTGGGTGAGCAACCCTTTCCCTATGTGAGGAGCCCAGGGGTGCCATGTGCGTGGTGTAGATTAGGGTGGCTCCCTGGCCTGCTCTCAGGTGGGGATGGGGCCTGGACACAGGAACATGGGCAGGCCGAGAACTGGGAGGTGCCACCGCATCTGTGAGGCTTGTGAGGTCACCAGGACCACAAGACCAGGACTGTGACAGTCCGTGCTGTGTGTTTAGCAGACAGCTCTTCACGGGATGTGTGTGACGACCTGGCCACACAGGAGTGTGGGGTTAACACACTACTGTTGTTGTGTTTGACCTGGTGGCCAATGGTCTTTATACCCTAAAAGAGCCTTGGGTTACATTTTTACGAGATTTAAATATTTTATTCCAACCTGTGTAATAGGGGTCTCCTCCTCCTTGAACTGTCCCGATTGGCTGGGGTCACGTGGTGAGGGTCCTGGGTGACCAGGCCTAGCCTTGGCCACATGAGTCCACACAGTGGAAAAGGCTTGGCTCCTGTGGTCGGCACACACGAGACTCTGGTTGCGCCTGCTGGGTGTGGAACAGGCGCACCATCGCCATGCCTGCAGCTCACAAAGCTCCTGCTGGCCTGGGATGCACTGAGGATGGAAGGAACAAGTGGCTTCTGAGAAAAACATGATGAACTGTTCTTAGTGCAATTAAAAGAAGATTCCAGATAAATGGCATTTTAAGACATGGAGGCAGGTCGATTACCCACCCAGACCCATCAGTGACACTATGTGGCAAAGCAGTTCTTCTTTTAATGTCGGTCTAACTTAGCAACCCGAGGAAAGTGGATCACTCCACTGGCCACTGCCTCTTTCCCACTGGATCCCATCCATCACTGGGGCACTTGTGCTCACCAGACACCTGGTGGCCTGGAAAGCCCTCTTTCAGCAGCCGTTTCTGGAGCCCACCAGGGTCCAGGTGATAGAGTTTGGCAAGGAACCCCTTGCTCACATGATAGCTGGGGCAGACAATAGCAAATGAACAAGCAAGCACCATCAAGGCAGGCAACACTGAGTGCTATGAACAAAGATAAAGTGGGCAATGGAATGGCATGTTGGGTGTTGACTCCGAGAAGGTGTTCAGAAAACCTCTCTGAAGGGGCAGCATTTGGGCAGAGGTCCAGACTGTGTCCAATGGCAGAAAAGAGAATGCTTGTGGTCCCAGAAGTGGAGCAAGCTTTGTGAGTTTAGAGAGCAGCAAGAAGCCAGTATCCCTGGGACCGGGGAGCTGATGTGGGATTTGTGTACCCACAAACACGTTCTAGGTGCTAACCAGAAACCCTCCATGTGAGAGCAGAGACCTTGGAGATCCTGAGGGTTTCTGCTGAGCCCTGGAATCTAGTCACGCTATTTTGATAGCAGAATGGATGAGAGAATTTAAGGCCCAGGGCCAGATCTAATGGACCACTATATAAAGCTGGGACCCTAAATAAGTCTTTTTCAAAGGAACAGCAGCAAGACTCTTATCTCAATCTATCTCCCCTGAAGTGGCCTGAATTAATACTACCTGTATGATCCCCAAAACTCCTAAAGTGGAAAATTTGATTGACTTGGCCCTGACCAGTGGTATTCCCAGACAAGGGCAGAAGATGCAAATACAAAACCTCTCTGGTAGAATGTAGGCTATAATATGAGTACATTTTTGAAAAGGGCTAGAAATGATCAAGAAGAGATTAGAAAAAAACAGAGCCCCTAGAAATGTAAGAAGTGAAATGAAAAGCTCAATGGATAGCTTAGACACAGCTGAAGAGAGAATTAGAAAACTGGAAGATCTGAAAACATTATCCAGAGAACTGGAAGATATGACAGCAACATCAAGAGACATTGAAGAATGTCTAACCTTTGGGTAATTGGGGTCTCAGAATGAAATGAAATGATGCAGATATTCCATACTGACATGCAACAGTCCCCAGATACAGAAGCCTAACAGTCTCACATTTAGACCTGCCACAGTGAAACTGCAGAACTGTAAGAAGGACAGAGTGATATAAACGACTACCAATTTCCCAGCAGCAGCACTGGAGTTGAGCAGTGAGTAGACCAAGGTCTTCATTATGCTGAGAGAAAATAGCTGTCAAGTTGCTTGAATTGTGCCCACAGCATAACATTAAAGAAGAGAACAAAATTAAGTCATTTAGATAAAAATATGCCATTCTTATCTGTTTGGTTTTTTAATCTTGGCTTAATATTTGGGGTTGAGTCATTTGTTTTGAGAGCTGTCCTGTTTATTGCAGGGTGTTCAGCAACATCCCAGATGGAAGCAGCATCCCCCTACCCAGCTGTGACAAAAAGAAAAAAAAATGTCTCCAGACACTGCCAAATATCTTCTGGGGGTGCCCCTGGTTGAGAACCACTGCTTTAGTGGATAAACTTTAGGCAGGAGGGAAATGATCGCAGTTGGATAGTTGGAGGAATGTGGAGCAAGGGAAGCAATAAACTGTGACCATAAAAACATAGAAAGATGGCTTATATGTGGATTTTTTTTTAA